GGAGATGGAGGTTGTAGTGAGCCGAGATCGCTCCACTGCACTCCAGCCTGGCGACAGAGTGAGACTCCATCTCAAAAAAAAAATCTTTCTTTTTCTAGGGACGGGTCTCGCTCTCTCACCCAGGCTGGAGTGCAGTGGTGTGATCATAACTCACTACAGCCTCGACCTCCTGGGCTTAAGTGATCCTCCCACCTCAGCCTCCTGAATAGCTGGGATTACAAGTGCTCCGCACCGTGCCCAGCCAACGCTGATTACATTTCAGAAAGCTGTCCCGGGTCTCCCAGCCCGCTGGATGGGTTAGTCACTCAGTTTCTTCTGGAATGAGGAATGGCCTAGTTAACAGAGCCCTTTCTGGGTGATTAACAGAATTCAGTTTATGGCTCCTTCATCTCTCCTCCCATCCAGCCGTGTGGTTTTTCTGTTTTTGTTTCTGAGACAGGGTGTCATCTGTCACCCAGGGTGGAGTGCAGTGGTATGATCTCGGCCTACTGGAGCCTGGATCTCCCGGGCTCAAGTGATCCTCGTGCCTCAGCCTCCCGAGTAGCTGGGACTACAACAGGTGCGTGTCACCATGCCCGGCTAATTTTTGTATTTTTTGTAGAGACAGGGTTTCGTCATATTGCCCAGGCTGGTCTCGAACTCTTCGGCTCAAGCGATCATCCTGCCTCGGCCTCCCAAAGTCCTGGGATTACAGGTATGGGCCACCGCGCCCAGCCCCAGTCATGTTTTTGTCACAAACTTTCAGCCTGGAAATGACCACGTTTGGCAAGGCTTTTCCTCCACAAAGAGTGGCAGAACCCTACCTACCCACGTAACCCCAACACCTTGGGACCTTCACCCTGCTCTTCATAATAAATAGAACCCTCCTCCAGTTTGCCTAGCGCAACCGGCAAGCCCACCCGGATCGCGGCCATCTCCGGGACCGCTCGATTCTCGGCCCCACCCCCGCCCCGCCCCCGGCCCCACCAACCCCCGCCCGGGCTCCAGGCGGGAGGCGACGCCTGCGCAGTGCGGTCGCGGGGCTGTCGTTGTCCCGCGAGCCGCCGACCAGGCCTCGAACGGGATGGCAGAGGAGGTGAGGAGGGAGGAAGCGTCCGGAGTGGGGCGGGCCCGGACTCCGACCCCCGGGGCGCTTCGAGCCCCCCAGCTGGTCACCGAGGCACCGCCGCTTCACCCAGGCCAGTAGCCGCCCCCTCGCGCACCCCGGCCCCGCCTCACACGCGCGCCCGAGCGAGCCCCGGGCTCCCCTCGGGCCCAGCGTGGCGCAGGGGTCAGTGGTTCTCTCGGGTCTCGGGACAGGTGAGCACCCTGATGAAGGCCACGGTCCTGATGCGGCAGCCTGGGCGGGTGCAGGAGATCGTGGGCGCCCTCCGCAAGGGCGGCGGAGACCGGTTACAGGTACCTCTGGGGCGTGCGGGGGCCGGCCGGGCTTGGTTCGCCTGTCCTAAAACCCAAATTTCAGATTTCTCAATATGGTCATGCTGCTTCCTCTAATTGGACAGAAGGCGCCCACACCAGTACCTAGGGCCTTATCCTCCCCAAGCCAGCGGCTCCCCAGTAAGTTGAAGATGTCCAGATGGGCCGTAATGTATTTAGGCATCATCTCTCTTTTGCCTTATAGGTGATTTCTGATTTTGACATGACCTTGAGCAGGTTTGCATATAATGGAAAGCGATGCCCTTCTTCTTACAGTAAGTCACATTCTAGCTTCCCTTGTTGAGCTGGACAAGTAAAAGGAGTTTTCTCTTTTTCCAGATATTCTGGATAATAGCAAGATCATCAGTGAGGAGTGTCGGAAAGAGGTGGGTTGCTCCCGTCCTTTGCTCAGAAATGGTAATGGCCTTTCTCCCCATTTGGATATCCCAGCTCACAGCGCTCCTTCACCACTATTACCCAATTGAGATCGACCCACACCGGACCGTCAAGGAGAAGCTACCTCATATGGTGGAATGGTGAGTGATGGTGGTGGAGAAAAGCTTCTGGGAATTTGGGGTTTTCTGGGGTGTCTGTTTCTAGGTGGACCAAAGCACACAATCTCCTATGTCAGCAGAAGATTCAGAAGTTTCAGATAGCCCAGGTGGTTAGAGAGTCCAATGCAATGCTCAGGTAAGCGTCTTGCTCTGGAAAACATTTCTATCTGCCATTTCAGAATTCCTCCATCTCTTTTCAGGGAGGGATATAAGACCTTCTTCAACACACTCTACCATAACAACATTCCCCTTTTCATCTTTTCTGCGGGCATTGGTGATATCCTGGAAGAAATTATCCGACAGATGAAAGTGTTCCACCCCAACATCCACATCGTGTCTAACTACATGGATTTTAATGAAGATGTGAGCCAAATCCTGTTTGGGCTGGGAAAGGACCTTCCATCTGTCTCTTGTCTTCATTATTTAGGGTTTTCTCCAGGGATTTAAGGGCCAGCTCATACACACATACAACAAGAACAGCTCTGCGTGTGAGAACTCTGGTTACTTCCAGCAACTTGAGGGCAAAACCAATGTCATCCTGCTGGGAGACTCTATCGGGGACCTCACCATGGCCGATGGGGTTCCTGGTGTGCAGAACATTCTCAAAATTGGCTTCCTGAATGACAAGGTGGGTAGAGGACCAGGGCTGCTTCTCTTCATACCCTCTGGCTTCTGCCTCTCATTCCGGGCAGGTGGAGGAGCGGCGGGAGCGCTACATGGACTCCTATGACATCGTGCTGGAGAAGGACGAGACTCTGGATGTGGTCAACGGGCTACTGCAGCACATCCTGTGCCAGGGGGTCCAGCTGGAGATGCAAGGCCCCTGAAGGCGCAGGCTCCAGCCCGGCCTGCAGGCCGTGGTGAGGAGGGGCGCCTCCCCAGAGTCTGCTCCCCCGTGAACACAGAGCAGAGGCCAGGGTGGCCAGCAGTGGCTGGGTCCTTCCGCGCCCCTCCGTCCTCCTTTCCCTGAGCACCTTCATCACCAGAGGCTTGAAGGAACCCCGCCATGTGGCAGGGCACAGGCACTGTTCCTGGTGAACCTTGGACCACAGCATGTCAGTGCTCTAGGGATTGTCTACTCCAGGGATTTTCTTCAAAATTTTTAAACATGGGAAGTTCAAACAAATATAATGTGTGAAACAGATCAAAATTTTTAAAATGAAAAAAAAGCTGCTCTGATTCAGGGGATGTGGGTGGGGGTAGAACCTGGACCTCTTGGCCCTGGGGGCACATGGGATGCTTCTAGGAACACAGTTTGAGAACCACCACAAATTGGCCTGAGACCCCATCCGAGCACAGCCTGATTGTGTCTGTCTGGTTCAGCG